CATCTTCCCTACCTTCTCTGTTGAACTCCTAGCCATTCATCAACACTCAGCTCACATAGCACACTTTCAGATGAGATTCAAGCATTATCTCTCTGGCTACATTTGGCCCTTGTAGATATTTCTATTATTGCCTGTATTTTGTTGAAGCATTCATGTCTTTTATGTACTACATAGTACATAATATATCTACATTACAAAGCATTTTTATGATTCATGTTTTGGGGCATCCAGCGGTTAAAATAGGGCAAGGGTTATGTGGTCTTGGCCAGGTCCCTTTTCCTTTCTGAGCTTCAGGTTCCTCAGGTATAAAATGGGTACTATGGCTCCGTGAAGATGAGACAGAATATATGTAAAGCCCTTACACAGTGCTCAATTCATGAAAATCATCGCTGTTTACATTGTTTAGGGCCCTCAAGAGGCGCTCTTGTCAGCGGGGTGGAGGAAATGCCTCTTTAAAATGACGTCATTATAGGAGACTTAAAAACCACTGCACGTCTGTACAAGTGGACAGAATCACACAGCTACCTAAAGTGGGTTCACCTGTCATACAGTTTAGAGGTTCCACTTACAACAGGTTTCCATCAGTAGCCAAAGCAACAGAAATTTTAGCTTAACGGCTGAGGGCTTCCGGGATTACCGCAGGGCGGGCGGGAAGCGCCTTTCCGCTCCGGAGGGAAGGCCGCGTCCCCAAGGGACTGCCTAAGTGGGCTGGATCCCTATGGCCTGCGGCAGACACCACCACGTAGGCGGTCCAGGGGTCCCTCTCTCGGTGACTGGTGACCAGGAGGCCGCAATCTCTTCACATAAAAGGTCTACGGGTTTCCGCTCGGCCCTCACAGCGGCAGCGGATCGAACCAGGAAAGCAATTCCCGCTCGGCTCCCCTCGGGTCCCAGGCCCAGGAAGGCCGGGCCGTGGGGTCTCCCCGGGCTCCACGCAGGGGCGGTGGGGCGGGGCGCAGTGACGCAAAGAGGAGTGACGCGACGACGCAGCGCGACGCGGTGACGCACGCCCCTTTGTTGGCTCAGTAGCGATAGCAGCGGCCGTGGAGGTGGCGTTGGGGACTGTTTTCTCTCGGAGGCCGGAGCGGAGCCGCGTCTGACTGAGGCGGGCAGCAAGCGGCCCCCTCGCTCCCTCCCTCCCTCCTCCGCGCCCTCCCCGCCGCCACCAGCCGTCAAACGCCAACCGCCGCTCCTGGGGAGGAGCCGCGGCTCGCGGGGCCGGAGCCAGGCCTGCGTCCGGACATCAGCCGGAGCCGGAGCGAGAGCCGGGGCCTCGGCGTCCCCGCCCTCTCCCCGCCTCGGCCAGCGTCCGCCGGGCCCCCGCGCGTCGCGCCATGGACTCGGACGAGGGCTACAACTACGAGTTCGACGAGGACGAGGAGTGCAGTGAGGAGGACAGCGGCGCCGAGGAGGAGGAGGACGAAGACGACGACGAGCCGGACGATGATACCCTGGATCTGGGCGAGGTGGAGCTGGTGGAGCCCGGGCTGGGCGTCGGCGGGGAGCGGGACGGACTGCTGTGCGGGGAGACGGGCGGTGGCGGCGGCAGCGCTCTGGGGCCCGGCGGTGGCGGCGGCGGCGGCGGCGGCGGTGGTGGTGGCGGGCCGGGGCATGAGCAGGAGGAGGATTACCGCTACGAGGTGCTCACGGCCGAGCAGATTCTACAACACATGGTGGAATGTATCCGGGAGGTCAACGAGGTCATCCAGGTGAGGGTGGCCGCCGCGCCAGCTGGACCGGGTTAAAATGACTTTTTTTCCCCTCCTTCTTTAGAATCCAGCAACTATCACAAGAATACTCCTTAGCCACTTCAATTGGGATAAAGAGAAGCTAATGGAAAGGTAAGGAACTATATTGTCAGCTTTGTACTTAGGGGCTCTTATCCTTTCTGTTTAAATAATGCAGGTACTTTGATGGAAACCTGGAGAAGCTCTTTGCTGAGTGTCATGTAATTAATCCAAGTAAAAAGTCTCGAACACGCCAGATGAATACAAGGTCATCAGCACAGGATATGCCTTGTCAGATCTGCTACTTGAACTACCCTAACTCGGTGAGTATCTGGTAGTTTAAGGCTAGTGCTGATTTGTTAAGTTCATGTTTTGTTTTTCTTACAGTATTTCACTGGCCTTGAATGTGGACATAAGTTTTGTATGCAGTGCTGGAGTGAATATTTAACTACCAAAATAATGGAAGAAGGCATGGGTCAGGTAAAGATATCAAGTTGTTTTTCAGTTTTTGTATGAAGACAGTTTAAATTTCAATCTTTTTCAGACTATTTCGTGTCCTGCTCATGGTTGTGATATCTTAGTGGATGACAACACAGTTATGTAAGTATTTTTGATAGATTCTGCATGTGAATACTTTCTAATCTATTTTTATTCTTGGTTTCAGGCGCCTGATCACAGATTCAAAAGTTAAATTAAAGTATCAGCATTTAATAACAAATAGCTTTGTAGAGGTAAGTGATTTGTTTTCCTTCTTGTAAGAAGGTGTCATTTTTTATTTTCTAACTTGTATTTCAGTGCAATCGACTGTTAAAGTGGTGTCCTGCCCCAGATTGCCACCATGTTGTTAAAGTCCAATATCCTGATGCTAAACCTGTTCGCTGCAAATGTGGGCGCCAATTTTGGTAAGCAAGTGATTTCCTAAATTGAAATAGTGTAATTCTATTAACTCTTTGTGTCACTTAACAGCTTTAACTGTGGAGAAAATTGGCATGATCCTGTTAAATGTAAGGTGAGTTTGTCTGACATTTCAATTTTTAAATAGTTGTATCCTAACCGTTGTTATTTTCAAACAGTGGTTAAAGAAATGGATTAAAAAGTGTGATGATGACAGTGAAACCTCCAATTGGATTGCAGCCAACACAAAGGTTGGTGTTTTCCTTCAGTAACTCTTGGTAATATTGACACCAACTTTATAGTTTCTCTTCATAGGAATGTCCCAAATGCCATGTCACAATTGAGAAGGATGGTGGTTGTAATCACATGGTCTGTCGTAACCAGAATTGTAAAGCAGAGTTTTGCTGGGTGTGTCTTGGCCCATGGGAACCACATGGATCTGCCTGGTAGGTTGGGGAAATTAAGGGAAGAATGTGTTTTCTTTATGGAATCCTCTTTATTTACTTGAAGGTACAACTGTAACCGCTATAATGAGGATGATGCAAAGGCAGCAAGAGATGCACAGGAGGTAAGTATATGTATAACAGGACAATAGTTGACATTATATCACCCAATTTTTCTTAATGGGACAGCGATCTAGGGCAGCCCTGCAGAGGTACCTGTTCTACTGTAATCGCTATATGAACCACATGCAGAGCCTGCGCTTTGAGCACAAACTATATGCTCAGGTGAAACAGAAAATGGAGGAGATGCAGCAGCACAACATGTCCTGGATTGAGGTGCAGTTCCTGAAGAAGGCAGTTGATGTCCTCTGCCAGTGTCGTGCCACACTCATGTACACTTATGTCTTCGCTTTCTACCTCAAAAAGAATAACCAGTCCATTATCTTTGAGGTAGGAGTAGTTCTGGGTGAGGAAAAAGCCCAGAAGCCAAAATTTACTTTCATTCTTCTTACAGAATAACCAAGCAGATCTAGAGAATGCCACAGAGGTGCTCTCGGGCTACCTTGAACGAGATATTTCCCAAGATTCTCTGCAGGATATAAAGCAGAAAGTACAAGACAAGTACAGGTAATTTTTTTTTAAGCTGTTGAATAAAACTTACAAGTTTTTTTTTTTTTCTCTTTGATTACAGATACTGTGAGAGTCGACGAAGGGTTTTGTTACAGCATGTGCATGAAGGCTATGAAAAAGATCTGTGGGAGTACATTGAGGACTGAGAATGGCCCTGCATAAAATGAACTCTGAAAACTTTACCATCTAGAGTGCTCATGCAATTAAAACAAAACAAACACAAACAAGGAGGCACTAAGCCTATTCTGACACCACTGGTCTGTAGTACCAGAATTGTTTTGTTAATGGAAAGTTTAAGTAAATTATATTGTAATAAAAAGGTAGATAAACCATTGTACAACAGTATTCTAGGCCACCAACAAAAGTGTGACAGACACACTAAAAGCCCTCCAACTTTAACTTGTAACGTAGCTTCATTCTCAAAGCTGACTCCTTTTTTTTCTTTTTCCTTTTCCTGAGTGTAGTACAGTTAAAATTTCAAACAGCTCCTTGACACTGCTTTTCATGTTCAAACCAGCCATTTTGTTGTACTTTGGTAAAGGACCTCTTCCCCTTCCTCCCCTACACATACAGATACACCCACACACAGACTGACTCTCTTTCTCTCATACCCCAAGGTCATGAGTGAATGATGCTTAGTTCCTTGTAAAGAAAATCTTGGGATGGGGAAAGGGGTAGGCAGCAAGAGGATTCAACAAACGAAAAACATAAAAACTTTGTATATGACTTTTAAAACAAGAGGACAACACAGTATTTTTCAAAATTGTATATAGCGCATATGCATGGACAAAGCAAGCGTGGCACGTGTTTGCATAATGTTTAATTACAAAAAAATATTTATTCTTTAAAAATCTTCAAGATTATGTCTATTTGCTGTGCATTTTCTTTCAGTTTGCTTATCTTTCCCGGGTTGGGGTTGGGATAAAGGTGTGTCGGTTTAGCACCTCTGGAAGACCTATCTAGAGCTCTTTCACTTTCCTGAGGTTATTTTGCCCTTTCTGGTGTTGGTATGTCTGTTGCCGGCCATGGGCCTCATGCCTTGAATTCCTGCTCTTGATCAGGGACAAGGGAGGTCAAGCTCTGACTAATGCCATGACCTGATTAAGGGGTACAGCAGGGAGTTTTGTTGCTACAGCTCATGAATTAACCTGTCCCAACCTAATCCCCCTCCATGGCATCATGCCTCTACCCAAGCCTTTGTGTGCCCATGTTATGCACACAGCTGTAGGCATTCTTAAGTCCCCTGTCGCATCCAGTGGAAGCATTTTAAAATTTCTTTTACTTTTTGGTTTTCCCTTAATTGCTGCTTTTCAGATTTTAGTTATGGCTCGTCTGCTCACCCCTTCTCTACATTAGGGTGTCAAAGAGAATGTTTTGCTTTAAATATAAATAGCCATTCATTTAGTCTCAGATTGTGAATTTAAAATGGTGGATACCGAAATTGCTTGTGTGTGTTGCTGTGGGTTTGGTTTGAAGGCAAACACCCCTAGAACATGATATTCCCATCTAGTGCATTTAAATAGAAATCACTGAGTTTGCTGCTTTTTTATTGTCAGCAGATAGGAGAATTAATAATGCATTTTAGCTGTGATGTCCATTTTTATGAAATTCCTACTAAGAGCTATGTTAAAAGTAAAGGATGGTGGTGGTTGTATTAACTATATACCTGTTTAGGCCATTCTGGCTGTGGTATTTTTCAATAGGTCAGCATCTGTAAATCTGTCAGTTTTATACAGGAGTGCAGAGTGAACTAGGCAACTAGATTAAGAGGTCTAAATATGAAATACCAGTTGAGGCTGAGGACCTCTTCGTCTTCCTTTAAATGTCTTTTGCCTAGGGAGTGTTTACCATTTGTGAGGCAGCTTTGTCTGCTCTTACACTGTACATCCTATTACTCCATTGGGAAGTAGGTTCACTTTCCTCTGGCCTTTTGCCTAAGTTAGGCTTTGCTGAATCAACCCTACTTTTCCTTTTAGAAAAGGTTGTTACAGGAGATTTACTGGCAACTGTTCTTTTCCCATCAAAAATCAGTGAATGTTTGCTGAGTATAAATGCTGCTTCCTTAAACCACTTGTCGCTTTAGGATCAACTTTACCTGTACCTTTTCTCCTTTCCTCCCTTGCCACCTCAGGTGCAAATCTGAACTCAGTGTCTGCTTCTTCCATTTTCTCGTCTCTCTCCCCTCTTCCCCCATTATCCATATGACATTATTTTACTTCAAATGACAGCATCAATCTTAAAAAGATATACATTAAAACTAAGGAGTTTTTTTAAAGAAAGCCTGAATAAGTTCCTTTCCCTGGTAACTTTGAAAAGCAGTCAGAGTTGCTATATAGATATATGTGGCTCCTTTAAAATGCTTTGTGTATGTGTGGTGTTTAAAAAAAAAAAATCTTACCAGTTAACTTTGCAGTGTCTAGGTTTGAGTGTCATAAATCCACGTGTTCCTGTTGCAACAAATACCCAAAAATTGTGTGTGCACTTCCTAATACCAGTCTTCACCCATGGAGGAACAGTGCTTTTTAGAGATGCTTTCTATTTCAATGTTGGCATACTGCCTGAGGGTATTGCAGTTGTGGGTGCATTCCCTAATTTGTATGATCAAGATGAACTGGCCCTTTTCTACTTCCAAGCTTTTAACAGATACCACCATATTTGACAGAATTCCCAGAGTGAATTGCTTGTGTTATTAGTAGATTCAGTGCCCCCAGCTGGGATAGGCAAGCCATGACAGCTTCCCTGTTTCACCTACAGAAGTCTTATCTGAGGGATCTATTCACAGTAAGCACCAAGGTCTCCATGTCTTGAGGTCAGTTTCATTGTCTTTTGAAAAGTGCATGCTTCATTTGAACAATTCATTCAGCAGCAGATGGACTTTCAGTGATTTAAAATAAAATTTTGATCCAAAGCTCAGGACACAAACCACAGTGGTAAAATTGAGTAGCATATAATATCAGACTAAATTATCTGTAATTTTCCACAACCCAGATTGTATGTGTTTTATGTGTGTTTAAATAAATATGTTAGATACACGTGTATACATACACCCATATACAACAGATCCAAGACTGGCTGACTTCATTTGAAATGGTTGAATCTGCTGTGTAATAAAGTGGTTCAACCATGATTAGGAACTGAAATTTAGTAGAAGAGGGAAAAGGAGTTAATGTAACAAATTATTTTAGCTACAAACCCCGGTAATAGAGCACTTGGGGGATGGGATGGGGTGGGTTGGTGAGACAATCAGAATGGTAAATTGATTAAATGCTCCTAACCCTGTAATTTTGTGCATAGAGCACCCTATGCTGTGGAAATAACTGTTCTTAGATTTCATTGTAACTGGACTGTTCAGGTTGCCCAGAGGGAAAGAACATTCCTAATTCTAATAAAATAAACTTTTATTTTGTTATTCCATTAGTTACTTATGTTTATTTTTATAGTTAAAAAATGACTAAAGGTGGCTAATAGCCACCCGTATTATGTGCCTTATTCACTGTTCCCACTTAATATAAAATGTCAAAAATTGGTTGTTTCTTTGCAGGGAACTGTGAATGAGCCCATTCCCCCAACATTTAACTTGGTTAATGAAGCTTTCAGAGCATTTTCTGAAAGATTTCCAATTTCTGCATCTCAGATATTGAATTTAAATTGTTTGTGTTGTAACAGTGATACAAAAATGTTCAATAGCTCTTTGAATGCCACTTTTTTTAAAGAAAATACTTTAAAAGTCATTCTTAGCTAACCTCAAAACTCCTTTACATTACTTTCATTTTAGCTCACTCTTAAAGCTGATACTGTTATATAGGGATGAAGGGAGAGTTTTCTTAAAGAAGGTCCCAAAGTTGAAGATCGTTTGTCATTGATACTCTGGCCAAGTCCAGGTTTTAGGACAATTTAATTTACTCTTATTTGGATCTGTAATTATGGGAGTTTATCACTTTTCCTCTTCAAAGCACTTCAACTTACTGTCTAAAACAAGTGGAGAAGAAATTGCCATTTTTTATAAAGGAGGAAGATAAGGCTCACTGAGGTTAAATAACTCCCTCAATTTTTCATTTCCTTCTACCTGAAACTTAACATCATGCTACCTCTTTGTATCATATTTTGTTATTCTGGTCACAGAATGACCTAGTATTCTGTACCAGGGAAGGTAGTTCTTAACTATATTGTACTTTTAAACCACATTAAAGACTATTATAAATGCCTATCACTGCTACTGTTAGAGGTTGCTCTATACTATCTCTGATCTTTCATTTGTTGCAGTTTGCAACACAGTAGTTGAGAATAAGTGGTTTAGTATGATTTGCTTAATAGTACCCAAGTAATTTGCAGTTGTTGGTTTAGTTATTCAAATGAATTTCCATTGTAAAGAATTTTGGATAGTCTGCAGGAAATTGTTACAGGATGCACAGAACATCCCATATCCATTGGATCTCAGCCTTTGAGGCTTTAAAAAGATGATAAGCAGTGAGTTTTATGAGAAAATTTTGGCTCCTTCAGAAACAGGAAGATAAGTGGGCCCCTCAGATTTTTCATATATCTTTGGGGATAAAGTTGGTTATATCTGGTTTATTTTAGGGATTTTGCTTCTGTAGTTACCCAAGATCAAATAGCCAACTCAGAAATACTCAGTTGGATATCAATCAAATAGTGCCTACCAGGGGAGTAAACAGACAACTTTTAGGTTTTTAGTTTTTGCTTTTGTGTGGAGTTGAGTCCAATTTTTAAGGCAACTATTGTTGACCTTTCTCTAGGCGGTAGCATTTAGGATGGGAAAAAATAATATGAGTTATGTGCGAAAAGCAGTTTTCAGGCTATCATTTAGGGCCACAGATATGCTTATTTAGGACTATTTTCAGGGTAGGAGCCAGTTAAAGTTTGTATATCAGTCACACATTGATATGTAGCAGCTCTATCAATACCACAACAACCTTATTACCATAGTAATTCAGGGGTCTCAAGTAATCCAGGAGTCTCAAACTGAAATGTCAACAAGAGCCAAGTAAATATTTTAGAAATAGAGTACCCTGGAGTAGATGGGCTCTGAGAGGAGCCTGTGAAATCCAGACTTCATGTGAATTCTCTTAATTAAATGTGGGCCAAAGAAAACCCGGCCATGGGCAGTTTTTTTTTCCCAGCTTCTACTAGTCTTGGCTTGCAACAATGCCACTGTCCATCTGGCATTACCTAGACCAGTGATACTTAAACTTGACTGCGAATTGGAATCACTGAGAAGCTTTAAAAAATATTAGTGCCTGAGTGTTACTTTATGGAGATTATGATTTAATTGCTTTGGGTAGGCATCAGTAATTTTTGTAAAGCCCTTTACGCATTCTCACCCCTAATTCCAGCCGGTGATTCTCACATGCAGACTAGGTTGAGATCCTTGATCTAGACTGCCTTCTATAGTTGCAAAAAGAGAATATAGGCGAGCAACTCCAGATCATAAGGGACAAAATGATTCAAGGCAAATTGACTGGCTCAGAATAGGGCCTCACTGGAGGCCCTAGTTGAGTGGGTTTTGTGGAATGGTGCCTCCCAAGGGTCTGGTGTGCAGTGCCCAATTTGGTTTTTTGTTGGTTTTCTGGTAAGTGGTCCACCTTGGAGAAAATCACAAAACTAAAAGTCTTACCAAGAAGTAGAACTGACAAGCAGCCATGTTGATTGGCAGTACATTCTCTTACCAAGGGGGAGAAATCTATCTAGGGAAAATAATACAGAGTCTGAGCAAAGGAAGTTGAGTGGTTATAAGCAAAACTGTCATTAAAGCTAGTTGCGTCAAGTCTGCACAATTCCACGAGCACTTAAGAGTTTACAAGTTTCTCATGTCTATCATTCTTTTGATAATCTTGTATTTTTATTTCAAGTGTGGTATAGTAGTAAGAATATTGGTATTTCTCAGCCATAGATTTCCCTTTTGTAAAATGGGAATACTAATAGGAACTGTAATTTGTTGAGTGCTTTTTGCCAGATGCCTTACTTTTGTCTGTATCTTCCAAGCAGCCCTAAAGCAAAATGGGCATTGTTACCCTATTTTTATGAGGAAAGACACTCATATACTACTAACTTACTCAAAAGTTACACATTGAGTGTATAACAGGGCCATGCTTGTCTGATTCCATATGTTCATTCTATTATGCTGCTGTTGTCTGTTACATAGGAATATTGTGAGGATCAAAGAACATGTGAAAACAAAACCTAGTTACAATAATAAGCACACCAGTGCTAACTTGGGCAAAAGATAAGGATACAGAGCTGTCTCAGAGACTCCCAAAGGCAGGATGAGATTGGGAACTAGAAAACCATTTTGGACCCCTAAAGTGGTATTGTCTACTATCTGTACATCATTCTCTTACAGCTCTTACTGCTGCTTTTCCTGTCAGTTACCCCATAGCTCCAGGTATTACATGTTAACTGTTCCTGACACATGTAGACAGAACCAATCAGATCCATGGGGCAGGATCATCAATACAAACATGGGTGTTGAGAGCTTAACTTAATCGGGAAGGAGATCTTGGAGATCATAGTTCGCTGGGTTCACATCATGGAAATCGTCTTTGACAAAACTGAAATGCCCTGAAGTTTTAATTTTTTAAATACATGTAATGAATTGGTATATGGTAGATACTCGTGGCTACTTAGTATTTACCAAATGCTTTGTTTCCATCTCGTTTATTTTTATTTTTTATTTTTTTAAGAGACAGTCTTGCTATGTTGCCCAGGCTGGACTTGAACTCCTAGTCTCAGCCAACCCCTTCTGCCTCAGCCTCCTGAGTAGCTGGGATCATAGGCATGTGCCACTGCTCCTAGCTCTTCCATCTCAGTCTTATGATGTAGTTACTATTTTCATTTTATAAATAAGAAAATAGAAGCTCAAATAAAATGGGTAGTTTCCTTGAGGTCATCCTGTTAGTAAGTGGTGGAATGAAGTTACAAACCTAGGTTTTATTGGTCAGCACACACAGTGCCGGGCACTGGCAGTACAGCAGTGAACAAAAGGTCTGTTGGTTTGTCTGAAGCTCTCAACCTTGATTCTGCATAGACTCGGTGGATTGCCCAAGGCCACTCAACCAGTTAATATCAGAGCCAGCTCTGCTGTTTGACCAGTATATTATTTTCACCATGCTGTATCTGCTTCTCAGTCACCAAAAGCACCAGCTAAAATTGTATATAGACTGATTAGGGGACTTCCAACCTAAGATTGTCCTGGAAACTTAATTCTTATCTTGGCTCATCTCTTCAAAACAGATGCCTCTTTCGTTGGTGACCTCAGATACACTGTTCAGAAGTACTCAAAGTATTCCTTTTTTCTCACATTTGAGAGTCACTCTAGCATTTTAATGAGTTAAGCAAGCCAGCCCTGCATTTCCAAACCCTTCCCAGAAGTCTAACCTTACTTTGATCTGATGACATGGGCTTTTTAAAAGATTACTATTTTTTTAGAGGTGGGGTCTCACTATGTTGCCCAGGCTGGAATATAATGGCTATTCACAGGCACAGTTAGGGTGCACTACTGCCGTGAACTCCAGGACTCAAGCCATCTTCCTGCCACAGCCTCCTGAGTAACCTAGGACTATAGGTGCATGCCACCATGCCCAGCTGACAATGGCTTTATATACATAATATTTCCTCAGCAACAATTTATGTCTTATTTGGCACCTGTAAAACCCTCTTCACTGATTATGCCTGTTTAAAGGTTTGGTATTTACTCCAAGTCACCTGCCTTTAGCCATGGAGTATTCAAGTTTCTTTCAGAATGAGAATTTGGAGGGTGCTCATAGAAATATAAAACAAGGCTGGGCATGGCGGCTTACACCTTGTAATCCCAGCACTTTAGGAGGCTGAGGCAGGTGGATCACGAGGTCGGGAGTTCGAGACCAGCCTGGCCAACACAGTGAAACCTCATCTCTACTAAAAATACAAAAATTAGCCAGGCATGGTGGTGCATGCCTGTAATTCCAGCTGCTCGGAAGGCTGAGGCAGGAGAATCGCTTGAACGCGGGAGGTGGAGTTTGCAGTGAGCCAGGATCACACCACTGCACTCCAGCCTGGGCGACAGAGAGACTCTGTCTCAAAAAAAAAAAAAAAAAAAAAAAAGAAGAAGAAGAAGAAATACAAAACCAACTCTTTATAGTAGACAGTTTATCCCCCAGAAAGCTTTTTAGGCTGAAAACGTTTCTATAGATTTTGGATTTCCTTCTGATAGCTAAAATTTGTTTCTGTATAACAGAGTAGTGCCCTATAAGCCAGTTCAGTGCACATTAAATGGCTGTTCTTAGAATTATGAATCTGAGGCTTATGCAGTGAGGCTCTAGCTCTCTGGAGTCAGTTGGTCAAGTGGGATTCCTGAGGACTGAGCAAACACACACAGAGCAGGATTTTGTCCTAAGTTTTCTTAGGGATCCTATCCAAAAACACCATTACTTGAATTTCCCAGCTTCCTTTTACAGGGAGACTTCCTTGCTATGTGTACTCCCACCTCGGTATGTCAAATCATTTTCTCAGAGGAAGTACAGCATAAAATAATAACCAGCATTTGTAGAGCACTTCTTGTGGGCCTTCTTGGGCAAATAGACATTCTCATGGAATGCTCTAAAATTGTTAAGTTCTTGCACTTGCTCTCAAGTCATTTATAATCTAATTGCTGGTCTTCCTGGTATGAACAAAGATGTTTGCTTGTTAATAAATTCCTACCACATACCCAGACTTGTGGTTTATTTCTATCTAACTAGGGAAAGCACTAAAGAGTTTTCCAATAAGGAAGAATGATCTGAGTGTCTACCTGCTTTGGAAAAGATGTCTGCCATGGATAGGAAATGATTTTGTATCCCAAAATCCTAGTACTAATTTGGAGTGTTGTAAAGGTCAGGGCAGCAAATGCTAGAGAGTGGGATTAATGAAAAGTTATAGTGTTCTGCATGCCTTTGAATAATTAATTTTTACTCCATTTTTACTCGCTTGCAATAAAGTAGGTTAAGTGCTGTACTTTAAGGAAGTCCATGTACAAGCCAGTGCCTTAACAATGGTCAAATGGTTGCTCACTAACCAATGGAAATAAATGACTGTTGTTTCCACAAAATTGCTTTACAGATTCTAAATGCTATCTCTGGGACACTGGATTGTGTGCTCTTTAAGATAAATTCCATAATCAAGGGCCTGGCCCTGAATAGATTGGAGCCCAAAAATCTCACTGAAGCAAAGAGATAATAGGCCAGTAAAGAGTGGGAGACAAACACTCCTGGAATAGGAAGCCACTACTCACCTTTATTTTAAATTGATATATAGAAATTAATATTACAAAATGCACACATCTTAAGTGTGAAGTTTGATGTTTTGACAGTTGTATACGTCTGTGTAATAACTACCAAAAGAAGACATAATATGTTACAATTAACCCAGAAAATTCTCAAGTACTTTTAAATCACCCCTGAGCACCTCCCCACTCCAGTGATCACTTCTTGATTTTTATCACTAAAGATTTGTTGTACCTGCTTTTGGATTACATATAAGTGGAATCATATAATAATGTACTCTTTTGCATCTGGCTTCTTTCACTGATAATGCTTTAAAGACACGCATACTGTATGTATTAGGACATTGTTCTTTATTGCTGAGTAGTATTTCATTCTATAAATATACCACAATTTGTTTATTCATTCTCCTATTGAAGGACCTTTAGGTTGTTTCCAGTTTGGGGCAATTATGAATAAGGATGCTATCGATATTCTTACACAGCCTTTTGTTTTTGTTTTTTGTGGATATACATCTTCACTTGTCTTGGATAAATAAGAGTAGAAAATTACTGGGTCATATGGTAAGTGCATGTTTATAAGAAACTGCCCTCTTATTCTCCAAAGTGGTTTTACCATTTTGTACTCCTATCAGTGATGTATGAGAGTTACAGTTGCTTCACATGTCTGTCAACATTTACACTGTCACTGTTTTTTATATTAGCCATTTTAGCATATATGAAATAACTGATTTTAATTTACATTACATTTCCCTGATTAATGAGTTGAGCACTTTTTCATATGCTTATTTTTCATTTGTATATCTTTCAAGAAGTGTCTTTCATGTCTTTTCTCATTTTAAAGTTGGGTGTCTTTTTATTGTAGGTGTTATTCTTTGTATTTTGAATATAAATCCTTTGATAGATATGCTATGATTTTTTAAAGACTCTATGTATTCACTTATTGGGATCTTTCGATGAACAAATTTTTTTTATAAAATCCACTTTATCAGTTTTTTATTTTATGGTTTTATGACCTCAAAGTCACAAAGAATATATTTTCTTCTAGAAGTTTTATGGTTTGGGATTTTATGTTTAGGTCTGTGATCCATCTCAAATTAATTTTTGTGAACAGAATGAGGTTTGGTTTTTTTCCAACATGGATATACAGTTGTTCCAGCAACATTTACTTAAAAAGACTTTTCTTTACCCATTAGATTGACTTGGTAGCTTGGTTAAAAATTGATCACGTGTGTGTGTATTTCTACATTTTCTGTTCTGTTCCATTAATCTATTTGTGTATCCTTACATCAGTACCACACTTTGGATTATTGAAACTTTCTAGTAAGTCTTTAAATTAGTAAATCCTTCCTTTTTGTTATTTTTCAAGATCGCTTTGGTTATTGTCGATTCTTTGGATTGTCATAAAAGTTTTACAATTAGCTCATCTTGTTTTTCAAACGTAGATGTGCTGGGTTAGCTGTGTTCATGCCACTGCATTCCAGCTTGGGTGACAGCAAGACCCTGTCAAAAAAAAAAAAGAAAAGAAAAAACTGCTAGAATCTTGATATGGGGTTTTGTTGAGTCTATAGGTCAATTTAGAATGAACATTTTAATAGTATTGAGTCAGCTAATTCATGAACATATTAAGTCTTGTCATTTATTTAGGTATTAAATTTTTTTCTCAGCAATGTTTTGTAGCTTCCCTTGCGTAACACTTGCTTATCTTACATTAGACTTTTTCTTAAGCATTTGATTTTTAAAATATTTTTGATTTTCTTTTCTTTTTCTTTTTTTCTTTTTTTTTTTTTGAGACGGAGTTTTGCTCTTGTTGGCTAGGCTGGAGTGCAGTGGCGCGATCTTGGCTCACTGCAACCTCCGCCTCCCGGGTTCAAGCAATTCTCCTGCCTCAGCCTTTTGAGTAGCTGGGATTATAGGCACACACCATCATGCCTGGCTAATTTTTGTATTTTTAGTACAGACGGGGTTTCACCATGTTGGTCAGCCTGGTCTCGAGCTCCTGACCTCGTGATCCAACCACCTTGGCCTCCCAAAGTGCTGCCATTACAGGCGTGAGCCACCGCGCCTGGCTAATTTTCATTTTTAAGTTGTTTGCTGCTAGTATCTAGAAATACAATTGATTTTTTGTTTGTTTCTTTAGAGATGGGTCTCACTATGTTGCCCAGGTTGGTCTTAAACTCCTGAGCTCAAGGGATTCTCATGCCTCAGCCACCCAAGTAGCTGGGACTTTATTCACGTGCCAGTGTGCCTGGCTGATTTTTGTATGCTGATCTTGAATCGTGCCACCTTGCTAAATTCATTTATTCTAGAAATAGTTCTTGTAGACTCCGTAGAGTTTTATATTAAATAGATACACAACAGTGTAGTCTGCAAATAATGTTTTTACTTCTTTTTCTGATTTTATGCCTTTTCTTCTTTTTTTTTTTTTTTTTTTTTTTTTTTGTCTTTCTCCACTGGCTACAATATCTAGTGCAATGTTTAACGTGTGGTGAGAGCAGACACCTTGCCTTGTTTTCTTAATCTTAGGGATAAAGATTTTAATGTTTCATCACTAAGTATAATGTTAACTGTAAGTTTTTCACAGACCAGCCCAAAGAAGTTCCTTTCTATTCCTAATTTGTTGATAATTTTTATTAGGAAGGGTTATTAAATTTTGTGAGATGCGTTTTTAGCTTTTAATAAGATTATTATGTATTTCTCTTTTTATTTTGTTAAGATGGTATGTTACAGGGGTTGGCAAACTGTGGCCCATGGGCCAGATCCAGCCCATGGACAGTTTTGTTGTTGCTGTTTTAGAGACAGTCTCACTCTTTTGCTCAGGCTGCCAGGCTGGAGTGCAATGACATGATCATAGCTCACTGCAGCCTTGAGCTCCTGGACTCAAGCGACCCTCCTGCCTCAGCCTCCTGAGTAGCTAGGAATACAGGTGCATGTCACCACACCAGGCAAATTTAAGAAATTTTTTGTAGATCTTGCCGTGTTGCCCATGATGGTCTCAAACTCCTGGCCTCAAGCAATCCTCCTGCCTTGGCCTCCTACAGTGCTGGGATTAGAGGTGTGAGCCACCACACTTGGCTCTCATGGACTGTTTTTGTTTTTGTTTTGAGACAGGGTCTCTGTCACGCAGGCTGGAGTGTGGTGGCATGAACGTGGCTCACTGCAGCCTCAACTTTCTTGGCTCCAGCAATCATCCTGCCTCAGCCTCCCGAGTAGCTGGGACCACAGGTGTGCGCTACCACAGCTGGCTAATTTTTCTTTTTCATTTTTGTAGACATGGAGTCTTGATATGTTGCCCAGATTGATCTGGAACTGCTAGGCTCAAGTGATCTTCCTGCCTTGCACTCCCGAAGTGTTGGCATTACAGGCATGAGACACAGTGCCCAGCCTATTGCAGTGTTTTTTGTTTTTTCTGTTTTTTTTTTTTTTTTTTCATCTTTGTTTTTGTTTTTTTGAGACTGAGTCTTGCTCTATCTCCCAGGCTGTGGTGCAGTGGTGCAATCTGCAACCTCCGCCTCCCAGGTTTAAGCGATTCTCCTGCCTCAGCCTCCCAAGTAAGTGGGATTATAGGCACATGTCACCAAGCTCAGCTAACTTTTATATTTTTAGTAGAAACGGGGTTTCACCATATTGGCCAGGCTGGTCTTGAACTCCTGGCCTCAGGTGATCTGCCCACCTTGGCCTCCCAAAGTGCTGGGATTACAGGTCACTAGGCGTAGTAGGGCTACTACGCCTGGCCCTACTGCAGTTTTTAATAAGAGATGAGTTCTCTCAGCTTTTGTCTATAAGAGAATGTCCTTACTTTTATTTTTGAGGGGTATTTTAGTTGGATATAGGACTCTATGTTGACCTTTTATTTCTTCTTTCAGTACTTTAAAGAAGTTATTTTATTGTACTCAGGCCTCATTTGTTTCTGGTGAGAAGTCATTCATCATTTTAATTTTTATTTCCTTTCCGTAATGTGTGGTTGTTCTCAATGGCTGCATCTGTGCATTATATTTACTTTTCAGTAGATTGACTAGGGAATGTCTAGGTATGTTTTTCTTTGTATAGAGTTTACTGAACTTCTTGGATCTGTGTTGATGTCTTTCATTAATATTGGTTCTTTCTTGGCCGTTATCCGTTTACATTTTTCTCTTGTCTCATACTCTCTTGCTTCTCCTCTTCTTTGGAGATTCTAGTTACATGTATATTAGATGATTTGATATAAACCTACAGATCTCAGATGATTTTTCCCCTGCCCTGTTTTCTTTTTGTTTTCAGTTTGGATACTTTCCATTTAACCATCTTTAAGTTTTTTGATGCTTTCCAATGTTAACCTGTTAAACTTGTTTATTGAATTCTCCATTTAAAAATTTTTATTTTTAGTTATTTATGGATACATAGTTGTACTGAATTATTCATTTCTAATATTTTTATTTCTAGCATTTCATTATATTTGTATAGTTACAATTTTCTGCTGAAATTTCCTATTTCTTCATGCATGTTTTCCACATTTTCCATTCTACTTTTTAGCATTTTAATCAGTTATTTTATTGGGTTTTTTCTGTTTTTTCTTTCATTTTTAATCAGTTATTTTAAGGATCCAAACTGATAATTCAACATCTGGGTCTTTTCTAGTTCTGCTTCTATTGAGCCCTTCCTCTCCCTTACCATGAATCTTATTTTCTTGCTTTTGCACGTCTTGTATATTTGATTGGATGATGGACGTTTTATGTTGAAAAAAAAAAGAAATTGAAGAAAATGTTTACTTCCAAAACAGAGCATGCCCTTTGTTTTTTTTTCAGGCCACTTGAATGGTGGCTCAATCTGATGTATATGAATTCTAGACTGGGGCTTCACTGCAGTTTTAGTTTGATTCAGTTTGCCTCTAGCTTCAAATATTTGAAGGAACGTAGAATCAGAACTCTCATATCACCAGGGCCTGAGTTTTGGGCATTGGCAAGATTCCAGAGATCTGACTTTGCTTCATAGCTAAGCCACCAGCTTTTATCAATGTGGGAGATCTTTCCCTACTTTACAACCTTGCTGCCAGGATTTTTTTTTTTAATCAATGGGCTGGGGATAGGAGGATCTTTCTCAGCTCTCATGTGTGCCCTGCCCTTTTGTAGAGGAATGCCCACAATGCCTAGGGGATGGGTTTCTCAGCATTTCTGACCCCATTTAGGCTCCAAGAGTGCCTCTGTTGGATTTCACAACAATCCTGCCTCCCCTTTCATTTTTAAAGGGTATTTTGCCCTTGGGAGAAGTCAAGCTCTCTCAGCGTTCCTTCTATTATCCACACCTTTAGTGTACTACACCTTCCTGTACCTGGTTATCATCTAAGGGGTAAGATTGGTGGGAAGCCTTCCTCTGTGGATTTGGGTCATCTAGGTTCTAATGTCAAACCAGCCTCCAAGGGGTTGTGAAAATGTTGTTAAATTTCAGCAGGTTTCTCTTTTCTCCCCCCTGTAGTATTCCTCTTCCTACCATAGTTCAACTAGGAATAACAACAGCTAGGGGGTCTCTTCTCTCCTATGAAGGACTTGGCACTTTCTGGAGTTTGGATCATTTAGGTTTCTTTGGTTTTTGTTTTTATTTTGAGACAGGGTCTCACTCTTACCCAGCCTGGAGTACAGCCTGTAGTGATCTCAGCTCACTACAACCTCTGCCTTCCTGGCTCAGTTGATCCTCCCACCTCAGCCTCCTGAGCAGCTGGGACTACAGGCGTGTACCACCACACCCGGCTAATTTTTGTATTTTTTGTTGAGATAGGGTTTTACCATGTTGCCCAGGCTGATCTCAAACTTCTGAGCTCAAGCGATCTGCCTGCCTCAGCACCCCAAAGTCCTGGGGTTACAGGCATAAACCACTGCACCCAACCTAGATTTCTTTGTGTCCTTAGCTTTCTGATGAATTAAACATATGTTTTATTTTCTAGCTCATCTGGCCTTTTGTTGTTGTTTGCTAGAGTGGGAGGTATATTCCTTGTGACTTTGTTCATATCACTAGTGAATTTCAGAAGTAGGAGTTTATTTTTTTAATAAAAAATTTTTTTAGGTCAGGCACAGTGTCTCATGCCTGTAATCCCAGCACTTTGGGAGGCCGAGGCAGGTGGATCACCTGAGATCAGGAGTTTGAGACCAGCCTGGCCAACATAGTGAAACCCCAACTCTACTAAAAATACTAAAATTAGCCAGGTGTGGTGGTGGGCGCCTGTAATCCCAGCTACTTGAGAGACTGAGTCAGGAGATTTGCTTGAACCTGGGAGGCGGAGGTTGCAGTGAGCCGAGATTGTGCCACTGCACTCCAGCCTGGGTGACAGAGCAAGACTCCCTCTCAAAAAAAAAAAAAAAAATTTTTTTTTAAACACGTCTCACTGCCACCCAGGCTTGAGTGCCATGACATGATCATAGCTCACTGCTGGCTTGACCTTCTGGGCTCAAGTGATCCTCTTGCCTCAGCCTCTTGAGTAGCTGGGACCACAGTCATGTGCCACCATGCCTGGCTTTTTTTTTTTTGTAGAGTTTGGGTCTCGCTATGTTGCCTGTGATCCTCCCACCTTGGTTTTCCAAAGTGCTGGGATTAAAGGCATGAGCCACCATGCCTGGTTAGGAATGGGAGTTTAAACAATGGTTTTATTTACATATTTCATTAGCTAGTATTTTTTTCTTTTTTGAGACAGAGTCTGGCTCTGTTGCCCAGGCTGGAGTGCAGTGGCACGATCTAGGCTCATTGCAACCTCTGCCTCGTGATTCTCGTGACTCAGCCTCCTGAGTAGCTGGGATTACAGGCGCCCGCCACCACACCCAGCTAATTTTTGTATTTTTAGTAGAGACAGGGTTTCACCATGTTGGCCAGGTTGGTCTCCAACTCCTGACCTCAGTTGATCCACCCGCCTCAGCCTCCCAAAGTGCTGGGATTACAGGTGTGAGCCATCGCTCCTGGCCTCATTAACTGTTTTCAAAAGTAAAAGTACATGGATAATACAAAGTTAAATTTTGTAGAATCATAAAGAAAAGCAACACCTTCCCATCTTAACTCCCCTAGTGCCTCTACTCCCTCCACAGAGACAAATATCTTACCAGTTGGTTGTGTTTTCTTTTCCAAACTGTATTTCTAAAATGTGTCAATATCTCTTCCTTTTATTTTTTATTTTTTGTAGAGACAGGGGTCTCACTGTGCTGCCTAGGCTGGTCTCAAACTCCTGGCCTCCTACCTCGACTTCTCATAGTTCTGGCGTGAGCTACTGCACCTGGCCTCCCCCTTATTATTTTTTTAAACATGAATGGAAGCATACTATATTTTCTACACTTTATTTGTTTTATGTAACTATTTTAACAACCTGAGGACTTTTACAGGCTGCATAATATGTCTTAATATGGATGTATCTTAGTTTATTTAAACAGTTACTGGTGATGGACATTTCCATGTTTCCAGTATTTTTTCTCACAAACAATGCAGTATTATGCCTTTGTCCACATTCACCATTGATTGCTATTGAGTATATCTGTAGCATCAAGAATAGGCATACTGAAAATCCTCCATGAAGTCCAGTGAAGCTTCATATTATTTTGAAGTGATATTTCCCAGTGTTGGCTGGACTCTCAAGCGTTTGTGGTATAGGTTTTGGGAGGACTGGACACTTCCAAAGAGAAATAAGATGTTACAGACTTGTCCAGCAGGTGGCATCAGAACAAAGCTGGCTATGGACCTTGTCAGTACAAATGATAAAACATTAAAAATGTAAAAACTCAACTGTAGCTCCTTGTTTATACATATATTGGGGGTGTTGAAAAGTTACCGATGCCTGATTCCTCTTCTATGTCCTCAGCCCCCACCATAAAAATAGATAAATGCCATTTTTTTTGTATGCCCAGCACAGCTATATGATTTGAATAATCTTGATAAGCAGGGTCACATTTGAGGAGATTTGCTAAGGGAAATGAAGATCCATCTGTGACACAAGAAACATGTTCTATGTGATTTCTGGGATTTTCCTGTGAACATACTTCTTGTTTGTTTGTTTTACAGTGGATCTCACTCTGTCACCCAGGCTGGAGTTCAGTGGTGCAATCATAGCTCACTGCAACCTTGAGCTCCTGGGCTCAGGAGAGCCTCTCTCCTCAGTCTCCCAAGTAGCTAGGACTACAGACACATGCCATCATGCCAGGCTCATTTTAAAATTTTTTGTAGAGACGGGTCTCACTATGTTGCTCAGGCTGGTATTGAACTCCTGGGCTCAAGCAATCCTCCTGCCTCAGCATCTCAAAGTGTTGGGATTACAGGTGTGAACCATAGTATCCAACCTATTATGTTTTTTTAAAAAGAGATTGTTCTAATTATGTATATAATTAAAGTACATTAGGTTTAGTGATTGCAATTTGAGAAACCAATGTCCTTTCTTATTGAAAAAGGCCCTGGTACAGAAAGTGTTCTATCTTCCTCACAAGATCTGAGGTCAAAGGAGAGATTTTGAAACATTATAGCAATGGCTTCTAGTTATTGAATAAAGAATGTCATTTGCTCCTCACAGGACCCCTTTCAGGGAGATTTCACATATTGGGAAACAGCCTCATGAGCTTTCTACAAACATCTTTGTCCTTAAGTCTTCCCATTTCAGTAATTGGCTGTACCACTCATCCAGCAGCTTTCAAAGTAAGAAACCTGGCAATCTTCCTTTAACATCCATTTCCCTTTCCCTCATTCCCCCATATCCAATCATGTGTATTGGAGGTTTTTCCACCTCTAAACTTGAGAACCCATTTACTTTTTCTCCATCTCCTTTGCCATCACACTAGTCCAAGTGAAGTGTTTCATCATCTCATTTGCAGCATCCTTTAGTTTACCCTAGATTATCAATTTTTGTCCCCCTCCCAATTCAGTCTCTACTCATGAGCTAACATGAGTTTATTAAGTGTTCATTCTGACCATGCCATTCCTTGCTCAAAATTCTCTAGTGCCTTCCCAATGCCCTTAAAATAAAATTCCTCATATGGCCTTTGTGGATCTGCACTCCTACCTCTTCTCCTATTGCAACCAACCCTGTTACCTTTTTCTCTTTTCACACTGGTCTTCATTCTGTGCTGCAAACTGGCTGAGATTCTTCCATCCTCAGGGCCTTTGCACAAGTTCTTCCTTTGCCTTAGAATTCTTTCCTGGCCTGCACATGTCTTCATCCCCTTTCCCTAAGCTAATGCCTTACCCTTTAGGTCTCATTTTAAACATCTCTTACCCAGGAAAAATTTCCCTGTCCAAACAAGTCTAGATTGGCTCCCCATTGTTTGTTCTAACTGTTCTATATTTCTCCTTCTTAGCATTTATCACAATTCTTGGTATGTTGTGCTTTTCACTTTCTTAGTCGCTATTATTGGAGTAGGTAATACATCCATATAGTACAAAATTCAAAATGTATTAAAGGTATAGAGTAAAAAGTCTTCTCTTCCCTGTCCCCCCGCTACCCAGTTCTCCTCTTTAGAACCACTTTTAGCATTTTGAATATCCTTCCAGAAATATTTTCTAAGTATACAAGCAATTATGTATATAATATTCCTCTTTATTTTTGCCTTTTTATTAATACAGATACTATATGCATTTTCTGCACTTTATCTGTTAATAATATATCTTGGCAATTATTCAATATTAATATGTAAATAGTTGCCTCTTTCTTTTTCATGCGCCATATAATATGGACTTATAATTTATTTAACCTCTATCTAGGTTGGTTTTAGGCATTGGTTATTACAAATAATGCTGCATTGAATACCTTTGTATGTAAAGTCATTTCCCACATCTATGCCTATAGAATAAATTACTAGAATTGAAATAATTCAGTTAAAGATTATGTGCATTTTTAATTTTGGTAGTTATTGCCAAACTGCTCTCAATGGAAGTTTTATGAATTCCCACTAGTGAATGCATTTGTCCTCACAATTATGTCAGTGAAATTTTTGTTCTTTGCCAATGCAAGAAATGGAAAGTATCTCTTGGAAACTAATTTGCATGTTTTTTTTCCTTGCACAGTTATATTTTCATATGTTAAAGAGCCATTTGTATTTCTTGGTGAATTGTTCATAAACTTTGCTTACTTATTATCTAATGTCTGACTAATTTGCTACACTCTAAATTCCCAATTCATACTTAAGTCTCGCCCTTGCAATTTAGATGTACAATCTGCCTCTTCAGTGGTTTCCACACCAAAAAATCCACAGGCTCCTGAATTTTATATGGGCCTAAGAGTCTTACTGAAAATTGGAAGTCTTAAGGTGTAGTCTATTTTATGCAGTGTGAGGCCTTTCATGCTCTGAAATGTACCACTCTTGACTGACTTTTTCTTCTTCACCCTGTCCGGCACTGTGCCCTTATTAGCCAGAGAAATGTTCCCCCTTTCTCCCAGGAAACGTTCTGACCTTACCCTGGTCCCTCAAGGACTCTCCTTCTCCCCCAAATTAACTTTCAAGGAGTTTCTCCAACCCAAAATGGCACCCTTCCTGAAAAGATTTCTAGTGGATACTGTTTTCTGTACCTCACTACGGATGTATTTTGCTGCTTGGCTCCCCGTCTCCATTTTGCTATGGCAAACATTTTTTTCCAGAAATATATCAGATAAAATGAACATGTGGTCCCTTTTGTTGATTTTTGTTGGGA